TCTCTACAGTCAAAAACGGGAAGTTGACCACCTGTCACGGCTGGCAGAGGCTGGACTGGGCCGCTGGCTAGGAAGCTCTCTCCCCAGCCTGTGAAAGTGCACAGGATACTGGAGCGGGCTTCCCCCAGCAGCGGATCCTCGCGTGGGTGCAGGCAAGGTCAGGTGCGCATTGTTCCCACAGAGGGAGTTCACCAGCGGAGTCAGACCCCGGGACGTTCTGTGTGGCCGAAACCGGCTGAACGTGAACCTAGAGCAGTAACTGGCGAGCATACGATGCCGCGGAGCACACGCATGAGCATGAATATCTTGGTTCCGCGCTCGCAGTCCCCTCGTTCCCGCCTTGCGCTCAAACACTCAGGCTGGCGACACCCCTGCACTCTCCAGTGTGGAAGACTTGCGCTCCCCCCTGCGGCCCAGGCGAACCCCGCTCTCCCTGCGCCTCCCACCCCAGTCCTCCAACCCCATCCTCTGCCTCCCCAACCTAACGACGTCGCTGTGGTCTGCGCTCCCGCCCTGACCGGCAGGTGAAAGGCGGAGCTGCAATGCCATCCCGCGGCTGTCAGGTGCCCAGGGAAGAGTTTGGCGACAAGCAGGGCTGCGTGGATTTCGGGCAGCGCCAACTTTATGCCTGTATGACTTTGGGCAAGTGACTTCATTCCTCTGAGCCTGTCTTTGCACCTGCAAAGAGGGCTACGTATCCCTTCCAGGTAGAGTGAGTGCGATGAGGACCTAGTGGGTGCACAGGGCACCAGGCGCACCGATGCTCGGCAGGCCAGGGCGCGCGCTCGCTGCAAATGGAGTTCCCCTGTGCGCTCAGCTCTGCAGCTCCAAGTGCAGCCTGGAGCGAGCCCGCCGAGCCGCGGGATCCCTCCGGGGTGGGATAAGGGAGGGGAGCCCCCGCGGCCCCCTCCCGGCCCTCGGCGCGGCCGCGTGCGTGGTGTCATTGGCCCGGGCGGCCCGGTGGGCGGGAGGATGACATCAGCGGCAGGTTGGATTATAAAGGCGCGAGCAGAGTCACGGGCTCAGAGCGCACCCAGCCGGCGCCGCGCAGCACTGGGACCCTGCTCGCCCTGCAGCCCAGCCAGCCTGCTCCGCATCCCCCTGCTGGTCTGCCCGCCGACCTGCGCGCCCTCGCTGCCGCCCGTGTGCGCCCCTCGACCCCAGCGGCACCATGCATCTCTCCCAGCTGCTGGCCTGCGCCCTGCTGCTCACGCTGCTCTCCCTCCGGCCCTCCGAAGCCAAGCCCGGGGCGCCGCCGAAGGTGGGTGCTGTCGTGGGGACGCCGAGCCTGGGTCCCTTCACCTGCCCGCTCTTTCCTCGGACAGGTCCCGCGAACCCCGCCGGCAGAGGAGCTGGCCGAGCCGCAGGCTGCGGGCGGCGGTCAGAAGAAGGGCGACAAGGCTCCCGGGGGCGGGGGCGCCAATCTCAAGGGCGACCGGTCGCGACTGCTCCGGGACCTGCGCGTGGACACCAAGTCGCGGGCAGCGTGGGCTCGCCTTCTGCAAGAGCACCCCAACGCGCGCAAATACAAAGGAGCCAACAAGAAGGGCTTGTCCAAGGGCTGCTTCGGCCTCAAGCTGGACCGAATCGGCTCCATGAGCGGCCTGGGATGTTAGTGCGGCGCCCCCTGGCGGCGGTGAGTACGGCCCACCCGACGCCCAGCCCCAGCTTACCTGGCTTTCTCGCTTTCTTGCCTCCAGCTCAGCAGCTGCCACTGCCTGTCCCACACCTTGACTGTCCCATCCCAGGCTACGGGCAAGCTGCTGTCTCCTCCCCAGAAACCCTTGTCAGTGTCGGATCTTCTCCCGGAGGGAAACAAGAGCGCCTGTCCAGCACACTGTCTCTTTTTTACAGTACAGAACACTTTTTCACAGTTTGTGAACCCATTCACCTCTCCATATTGAACAGCTTAAGGGCGAAGTGCTGGCCTAAGGCACTCTAGGACCCACTGCACCCCGAACAGACTCGTGGAAATATTTGTCAATGACCAGAGAAACCAGCACACCCTGGCCCATGGCCACTCCCACCTGCCCGAGGTTTTAACCAGTGCCCTTCCTCTCTTTGCAGCCAGACCTCACTCGGCTGTGGGCCTCTCCCCAGTTCTGCAAAGGCTGTAGTTGTCTGTGATCTTGACTCTCCCCTGCACAGGGAGAAGAATGATTCTGACACTTGGGGACCAGCCTTCAGTAGCTACCCTTGGAATGCCTTTGCTCTCTTCTCTCCTGTCTAAACAACAAAGAGACGGAGTCTGAGGCCTCAAATTTTCAGTTTGATTTAAGCATCAAGTTCAAACTTTAGAACCTGAGCAAATGTTAGTGACTCTCCATTGGTTCGTACCTGGAATGCGCATCCCCACAGGGGCTTTGTTCTTGGGCCTGGATGTCTGTGGTCACCAAGTGATGGCCAAACGGGTGGTGAAAGATGCTGTGTAGGAGGAATCCACATTGTTAAGAATTCTCGACCCCTTTGATCAGGGGGGTTCAATAATCTCCTACCAGCTCTCTTAGCATAGATGAACACTTACCGTCGACACCTTCAACACCGGCTTACGCCCAACACCAGCTGTTTTATTATTATTTGGGAAGGGCGGTGTGGATTTATTATTTGGGATTTTTTAAATGAAAAATAAAAACCCCACCCTCACTGCCCCCCATTCCCAGTGAGAGAGCAGAACATCATTCCTGCAGGCTCCTGGTGACGATGCCCAGGATATATCACTGGGCGTAAAGAGAAAGACAGCTTAGATTTTTCACATTAATGAAAACTCTTTGAGGTTGTGGCTGTTTCTCCACGCAGTGGGTGACCTGGGCTCTAAGCCACCGTAATGATGGTGGTTGATGGTTCTAGGTATTCATTGTAAAATGCTAATGACAGAGACTGGGTGTAGGTGAAACCTGAATGAACACTTTGCCCCTGGGGCCCAGCAACATCACAGACAGCTGTCATCTGTGTAAACTCACGGCAGAGCCAGAGAAGGGAGTGGGGGAGGGTTCATCAAGCCATTCTGGCCCAGGTCCCCTCTGTGCATGCTGTCCTTTGGGAGGGCACTGAACGCCCCTGAAGGCCACCTTCCTTGGGCCCCGGGGCACCCACACACCCATTAGCAGAGAGTTTACCCTAACAACACTCAGAGCCCATGACTGTGCATTTCCCCAAGGCTGGTGTGAGACACCATTTCCTCTGCTCCTGAAGGGGACCTGGACCCAGACCCTTTCCTCTGCACAACCAGCTAGGGAAGGAGGTGCTGTTTACTGGGTGGCAGCTGTGACCCAGACACTGCCGATGCCCGATCCGAGGCTCCCTGTTGAATCTGAAAGCCAGCCCTAGGAGGTGGCTATTATCCAATTTTATGGGTGAACACTCCCAGCTATCCAGGGTCATCCAGGGACCCAACGTCAGAGTAGAGATTTGAGCCCAGGATTCCTGATCCTGAGATGTCTCTCTTCTCCTTCCATCCATGGTCACTCAGACACACGAACCCCGGGCGAGCACTGACTGAGGGTTTGCGTTGTAGCAAAAAAGGGATGGGAGATTTTCCATTCTCTTTCTCTCACTGCGCTTCCCTGAGTGCCAAGGGCAAGGCCTGTGGTTAGACTGGGGGAAGAAGGAGTGTTGCAGACACGCTGGTTCCACTTGTACTGGGGCAGCAAAGCAGAAGGGGCCTGGGGAGTGCGCAATGGGGGGCTCCTCCCCTCTGCAGGAAGGCCTGGTTGGGGGGGTGGCGGAGGTAGGGGAACATCCCTCAAGCTGCTGGGAGAAGGGGAGGAAAGGTTCTAGAACCACCCTGCCTGCTAGGATTTCTCAGCTAAGGGGCCAGAACTGAGCGTCCCGTGTTCACTCTGTGTTTCAGGATCGGGAACTGGCTCCGTTGTGCTGAGGTCATCTTTGGTCATCAGCCTCCAGCATCTGGAAACACCTCCAACGCAATGTGGCTTTTACATTTCTTTCTTTCTTTCTTTTTTTTTCCTGGTACTGGGAATACACAACACCAGCTGTTTTATTATTATTTGGGGAGGGGGTTGTGATTTTATTATTTGTTTTTTTAAAATGAAAAATAAAAAGTTATATATTATATATATATTATATACATGAAACACACACACCTACACCGACTTGATGACAAGGGACAGTTTTTAAGAGACTGACAGAACCAGCTGTAAAACATTGCTGTTTGTAAATTCATGTCATGCATAAATGTATTTATGTTGTAAAGCTATTTATATTGTTTATAAAGAGATATTTATAAAAATTTTATTTATGTAACTAAATGAAAGAAGTCAATCATTGTAATGTTTTTGTCCTAACTAGTTAAAAAAAATGTAAAAAAAAAAAAGTCATTCCATGAATATCTTGAAAACTGTCTTTATTTACTTGTTGCCTGTATTTTTT